GGCAGGGAGTTTCACAATGTTCTTCTATACAATCTAAGGAATCTATGAATAACATCGGCTTCTAAATCATAAGTTGATTTTTAACTACTGGGTTTAGGCCAGGCGGGCCTAGGCCTGGTTTCGGGCCTGGCGCGGGGTTGCCTGTCTTTGGTTTTACTTCCTTGTTGTTTTTACTGAATATAAAACAATGTGAGAGGGTCTCTCTCTTCTCTCATGCATACATACTCCATGTTTGAACACCGCAGCCATTGTCCTGTAACATAATAGCATTTGTCTCATTAGCTTTTTGATGTTGATATCAGATTTCTAGAGGAATCTGTAGGTTAAAGATATAAATAAAAGTGTTGCTAATGGGCTGAGAACGGTGGTTCACGCCTGTAATCCTAGCACTTCGGTAGACCATTGCAGGCAGATCACTTGAGGCCAGAAGTTCGAGACCAGCCTGGCCAAAATGAGGAAACCCCGTCTCTACTAAAAATACAAAAATTAGCAGGGTATGGTGGCACACGCCTGTAATCCCAGCTACTCGGATGGTTGAGGCACGAGAATCGCTTGAACCCGGGAGGCATAGGCTGCAGTGAGCCAAGATCACACCACTGCACCCCAGCCTGAGTGACAGAGAGAACTATGTCTTAAAAAAAAGACAAAAAAAAAAAAAAAAGGAAGAAGCCGAGCATCACAAATTCTGAAATAAGAAGTCTCCAAACACGCGGGCAATCAGTTGCACACAGTACCCCCAGAAATGTGCGTATGGCCTCTTCTAAGATGGGAGACCCTCCTCCGCATCTGGACCTGGAGTCGCCATTTCCTAGCGCCCCTCGCAGTGGAGCTTGCCCCTTTCTTCGGAAAGTCGGAAGAAAGCCACCTTAAGCGCTGCCCATGTCTGGGAACTACATTACCCAGAATCCGCCCTGCGAAATGGTAACGTGGCTGAGCCAATGAAGCTTCAGAGAAGCCGTGCCATTGCCGGGGCACGTAAAGTCAAGCCAGGACTTCCGGCGTCCTAGCCGTGGCAGCCATTTTGGCCTGTCAGGTCCATCCGGCGATGCTGGGTCTGGACGAGCTCGGGAGGAGTGGTTGTGGCCATTGCACACAGGCGGATCTGAGGTTCGGCGACGCCGCTGGTCGCGACCCGGGACAGGACAACGACAGGAACACCGCCGAGCCCGCGTTCCCCCCCCGCCCAGAGTCATGGCGGCAGCAGCCGCTCTGAGGGCGCCTGCTCAGGTGAGCGCTGCGACCTCCGGGCCTTACCCACCGGTAATTTTGGATTCCTTTTTAATTTACCAAGACTACTGTGGATGATGTCAGCCACATTATGGTGTAAGCCCTAAAGTTAAGGTCAGTATCATGTGCTACCTTCATGTCTGGTGATTTGTGGTTTCATCTATCCCCATCATAACAGAGCAGTGTGACCTTTGAAGATGTGGCTGTAAACTTTTCCCTGGAGGAATGGAGTCTTCTTAATGAGGCTCAGAGATGCCTGTACCGTGACGTGATGCTGGAGACCTTGACACTTATATCCTCCCTGGGTAAGGTACTCATATTCACCTGTGACCTGAGTCATGTACCTCACCAGCATTTCTTTGCTTTTAGGTTGTTGGCATGGAGGGGAAGATGAGGCAGCACCTTCTAAGCAGAGCACGTGTATACATATATACAAAGACCAGGGAGGTCATAGTGGAGAAAGGCCTTATGAGTGTGGGGAATATAGGAAATTATTTAAGAACAAGTCCTGCCTCACTGAACCCAGAAGAGATCACAAACACAGGAATGTTCGCACTGGAGAAAGGCCTTATGAGTGCAGCAAATATGGGAAATTATTTCACCAAAAGCCTACACTCCATATTCATGAGAGATTTCATACTGGGCAAAAGACCTATGAGTGCAGTGAGTGTGGAAAATCATTTCACCAAAGCTCTTCACTCTTGCAGCGTCAGACACTTCACACTAGAGAAAGGCCTTATGAGTGTATTGAATGTGGGAAAGCCTTTGCTGAAAAGTCCAGTCTCATTAACCACAGGAAAGTTCACTCTGGAGCAAAGCGTTATGAATGCAATGAATGTGGGAAGTCCTTTGCTTATACATCTAGTCTCATTAAACACAGGAGGATTCACACTGGAGAGAGGCCTTATGAGTGCAGTGAATGTGGGAGATCCTTTGCTGAAAACTCCAGTCTTATTAAACACTTGAGAGTTCACACAGGAGAAAGGCCTTATGAATGCGTTGAGTGTGGAAAATCATTTCGCCGAAGCTCTTCACTCTTGCAGCATCAGAGAGTTCACACTAGAGAAAGGCCTTATGAATGTAGTGAATGTGGGAAATCCTTTAGCTTAAGGTCCAACCTCATTCACCATCAGCGAGTTCATACTGGAGAAAGGCATGAGTGCGGGCAGTGTGGGAAATCCTTTAGCCGAAAATCTAGCCTTATTATACATCTGAGAGTTCACACTGGAGAAAGGCCTTATGAGTGCAGTGACTGTGGGAAATCCTTTGCTGAAAACTCCAGCCTTATTAAACACTTGAGAGTTCACACTGGAGAAAGGCCATATGAATGCATTGATTGTGGAAAATCATTTCGCCACAGTTCTTCGTTCCGTCGCCATCAGAGAGTTCATACTGGAATGAGGCCTTATAAGTGAAGCAAATTTTGGAAATTCTCTTGCCCAGGCTTTTTGCTCCTTCAAGGCCAGAGAGTTCACACCAGATCAAGGTGTTATGAGTGTGACAAATGGGGAATATTCTTTAGCTAGAATGCTAGCTTCTTTACATAAAAGAGTGCTCCCACTGAAGAAGTGCCTTTTGAGTGCAATGAATGTGAGAAAGCCTTCAGCCCTCTCTCATTGGTTACCACAATATTTACATGAGGAAAATACCACAGATGTGGAGGTAATATTATTTTTTCTTCAATATAACACTGGAGGAAACCCCTTATGAGGATGCCATCTGCCTAAATTGAATGTCATACATCAAATAGCTGCATACATTCCAGGTATGTGGGAACTGCATAGTATTTTTCGACCTGCCCAGGTCTCTTGCTAGACTTCTGTGACTTACAGTTCTCTTCTAAAAAGCATTTCACCTTTACCACTTGGCAGGTGCCCACAGTACATCATTCGCCTAACTCATCATGATCCAGAAGTAACTTTGATTTTGTTTCATTCAACAGAGGGATTTTTTAGTATCCTCAGCACTCATTCTATTCTCATTTCTTTCTCTCCAATGAGTTAGGCCATGAACCTGACTCATTTTTGGCACAGAGGACTCTTCTGATAACTTGAAAAAATGGACTACCTTTTTCAGGGATCTTTTGGATCTCACAGAGTTCTTAAGATGGAATTTTCCAGCCTGCCAGTCATGAATCTCAGACAGCCTGCCACCTATTGCCCTGATTTGTGTTATAATAAAGGCCTTGTTGCTTAAGACACCTTCAGTCTTTGCAGGAGGGCATGGAAGCTCCAAGTGCTTTTCTCATACTTTACCCTATGCATCTC